TACCTGGTGTTTTACTGTGTACTGGACACCATTTGAAGCACCTTACACATATAAGTTCATTCAGTCCTCATTATTATTATCCACATTTTTAAAACTAGGAAACCAAGGCCCAGAGAAATTAAGTAACTTGCTCAAAGTGTCACAACTAGTAAGAGGTGGAAGCTAGGATCTGAACTCAAGCCAGCTGGCTCTAGACTGTGTTATCACCCTCCATAACAGAACCTGGGCTGCAGGTCCAGGAGAGGAGGGTGAGGAGGCAGCTGTGTGTGGGTGTGGCACCATGAGGGGAATGTGGGTTGTGAGTACCATGTCCTGTTTACCAGTGGGAGAAGTCAGACCCCTGAGTCAGAACTTATGCTGGGGAGCTTTGCTGGGGCCATCACGATGTGTGGGTGTCCAGGCCTCCGGAAGGAAAGGATTCCCAGCATTCCTAAAGCCATGGTCCTGGCATCTAGGTCCCTCCTTAGGCTGAGATACCAGCTGAGAGTTAAGCAGTTTGGGGAGAATGAAGTTTAGGAAGCCAGCCTTACAAACAACACAGAGAGGTCATCTATAATGAGAATTGAGGGCAAAATCGATTCAAAGGCCCAGGGACCACTAAAGGTTGGGCAGAACGGGCCGTGTTTGGAAACTGGGTGGGATTGTGAAACTAACTGCGAGCAACTGAATAGGCGGAGGGGGCTTTAGAGACTTGTGCCAGTGACTGAGGGCTCAGGCGCAGAGAGAGACCCGGGGCTTTGTACATGGTAGAATTAAGGAGCGCTGGCGTTGCGTTGGGGGAAGAAGGAAAGCCCCACCCCGCTCCCCCGGGAGTAGGGAGGAATGGGTGCTTTGGCCCCCAGGGCTCCGGTCCTGGCATGGCCTGGGCCGCCTCCCCGACTCCATCATTGCTGTCATTCCCGGCCTCAAGCCTCCACCGCCCCCACACGTGCCGCCACAGGGAGCGGCCCGATCAAGGCGTGACGCTCCGAAGGGTGGGGCCTCACTTATTCCCCTATTTAAAGGGGAAAGAGGCCGCGGCGCCGGCCCCAGGACCCGACCCGGCCCCAGGAGAGTGTGCTCGTTCTGTTCACGGAGCTGGCCGCGTTAGCGACGTCCTCGAGTCCGCGGCGGGCACGATGCAGCTCTTGGTGAGGGTACCCTCTCTTCCGGAGCGGGGCGAGCTGGACTGCAACATCTGCTACCGTCCTTTCAACCTCGGGTGCCGCGCGCCCCGCCGCCTGCCCGGAACGGCGCGCGCCCGCTGCGGCCACACGATCTGCACCGCCTGCCTCCGCGAGCTGGCGGCGCGCGGGGACGGCGGCGGGGCGGCCGCGCGCGTGGTGCGCCTGCGCCGCGTGGTCACGTGCCCCTTCTGCCGCGCGCCCTCGCAGCTCCCTCGCGGCGGCCTCACGGAGATGGCTCTTGACTCGGACTTGTGGTCGCGATTGGAGGAAAAAGCGCGGGCCAAGTGCGAACGAGATGAGGCTGGGAACCCGGCCAAGGAAAGCAGCGACGCTGACGGAGAGGCGGAGGAAGAAGGGGAGAGCGAGAAGGGGGCGGGGCCTAGGAGTGCTGGGTGGCGCGCGCTCCGGCGGCTCTGGGACAGGGTCCTGGGGCCTGCGCGGCGCTGGCGGCGTCCGCTGCCTAGCAACGGTGAGGGGCTGCCCGGGGAGGATGCAGGGGAGCTGCTGCCACTAACCCTTCTTCTTTCCCCCAGTGCTCTACTGTGCGGAGATCAAGGACATTGGCCACCTGACCCGTTGCACGTTGTAACCGAGGAACTCGGAAGCTACAGCCGAAGGAAGGTGGGAGCTGCAGCCTCGCGGGGGCTGATGTCAAGACTACTCTCTCTCAGATCCCAGGATTGGCATGTGATGAGAGAGATGAGCCGAAGGCAGGAGGGAACGCCCTGGGAGGTGTTGATGCTGAGTTGGGGAGGCTCCTAGACGAACTCGCCCCCATCTACTGACTGTGCCAGTCTTACATTTTCAGGATGGAGTGGCCAAGGGATGATATAAACAAAGCCTACGTTACCGTGGGAAGAAGACAGACTGTTTTCTTAGCTGGGACGTTGGCTTTTGTCCAGGGTGGCTCTGGTGTGTGGGAGCAACAGGTCCCATTTTAGCAATTCTTTGTCAATGGTTTGAATTTTTTTTTTTTTTAAGATGGAACGGGAGAGAAGAGGCTAATTTTCGCGTCATGTTAATCTCACTTCTCTGGCATGTAAGGGTGCTGGTATGCCTGCTGTCTCCCCACTCCCAGTTCTGTGTTCCAGAAATTGAGATGGCTCCCTGCCTGTGACTATGATTAGGAGCCTTGCTTCATTTCAGAATCTCCCTTCAACCTGCTAGGGCAGGTATCAGAAATTCCAAAGGGCATTTATGTGAGGCACCTAATTAGAGCCTATCAAAGTAGGAAGGGAGAGCCATTTGAAAGGCATCATATTTCAAACTTTTGCTATTATCTGTGTTATCTTTACAGTCACGGGAACACACTAGCGCTACTGAAAAGATACTTATACAATTTTAAGTGTCTTTAAAATTTGTGTCCCATAATGGGACATCACCTGTTGTATATATGCCATGTATTCTATTTTAGAATCCTGTATCTTATGACCATAAAGTCATAGTCAAGGACCAGCAGTGTTGGTGTACTGTCAACGGAAGTGCACAGTCTCACTCTAGGATCCCACTCCAGACTTCCTGAATCAGACTCTGGCAGGGTTTTTTGTTTTTTTGTTTTTGTTTTGAGCCAGAGTCTCACTGTGTCGCCCAGGCTGGAGTGCAGTGGCGTGATCTCGGCTCACTGCAGCCTCCGCCTCCCAGGTTCAAGCGATTCTCCTGCCTCATCCTCCGGAGTAGCTGGGATTACAGGCGCCTGCCACCACACCTGGCTAATTTTTGTATTTTTAGTAGAGATGGGGTTTCGCCATGTTTGTCAGGCTGGTCTCAAAACTCCTGACCTCAGGTGATGGCGCCCACCTTGGCCTCCCAAAGTGCTGGGATTATAGGAGTGAGCCACCGCGCCGGGCCAGACTCTGGCATTTTAACAATCCCAGGTGATGTGTGTGCATGTGAAAATTTAAGTACCATTGGTCTAGATCCTACACTCTTTAGGATATCACCATCTGTAGGTAGAATATTTAAAGCATAATAGGTATGACTGATAGATTATTTTATCCAAAGTTCTTTTTTTTTTTTTTTGAGATGGAGTCTTGCTCTGTTGCCCAGACTGGAGTGCAGTGGCGTGATCTCGGCTCACTGCAAGCTCTGCCTCCTGGGTTCACGCCATTCTCCTGCCTCAGCCTCCCAAGTAGCTGGGGCTACAGGCACCCACCACCACGCCTGGCTAATTTTTTTGTATTTTTAGTAGAGATGGGGTTTCACCGTGTTAGCCAGGATGGTCTCGATCTCCTGACCTCATGATCCGCCTGCCTCGGCCTCCCAAAGTGCTAGGATTACAGGCGTGAGCCACCACGCCCGGCCCCAAAGTTCTAAAGTAACATTCTATTGCTAAAGAAATCCTAACCTACTATGTAACATTTTTCTCTTAGTTAAAAATGTGAACTTATTATTAACCTCAATTTTTTAGAGGCCTCCAATCTTTTTAAAATATAAATATTTTTGATTGACAAATCATAATTATACACTTATGGGGGTATAAACCTCAATTTTTGTAACCCTATTTTGGCATTTTCCTGTCCTTACATCTCAGCTTAAATGCTCCCTCTTTTGGGAGGCCTTTTTCTGCCTTCAACATAGTAGAGCCTTTTCCCCCACCCCTCTGTAACATAATGCCCTGTTTTATTTTTACTGCTTTTATTTTCATGCTTTGTGGGTGTCCCCACTGGAGTGTAAGCCCTATGGGAGCAAGGGCTGACCTGTGACTGTTTTATCTCCAGGGCCAACAGCAGTGTTACTGTATAGTATGTACTCAATAAATATTTGTTGGCTTTATCTCTTATTTTTTAATATAATAGCCTTGTGAA